GGGGACTGATGACAAGACTCTAGGGTATAAAACAAGTAGTGCCCTCAGCCCCTCTGCAGACACGAGCCTGCCCAGATGAGAAGCACCACCCTCCCAGAGCATCTGGAGCCGGTCGCTGCTTCAGACAAGGCCAAGAGGTTCCATGATCAGAGCAGGGTCTGTCATACAAGGCTGGGCAACCTGCCCAACACCTCCATCAGAGCCTAGCGTCTGCCATGAGAAGGCTGCACTTATCTTTGCAGCCACCTCCACCTTCCTAGGCAGGCAAGGCTGCAGAGAGTGTACTTGGAGTGTCATGTCTCTCCACACCCTGGCCCTGCAGATGCCCCACAGACAGGTCTAGAACATGCACTCCTAAAGGATACAAGAGCTGGAGCCTAGAGGAGCCCTGGCTCACAGCTGAGAAAGCTTGGGAAGCTGCATCCAGGCACTCAGGCCATGGCCTGCAGCGAGCCTGCCCCACAACCAAACCCACCCACTCTTTCACCTGGCAGCCAGCCTCTGAGTGCACGTGAGATGTGTGCGCACCTGCGGGAACTGACAGAGCCACAACTCGGTTCCAACAGCCAGTCCAAAGCACACTCAATTCCTAATTCAACTCAAGGGCTCTGGAAAGGCCTAAATTGTTGTAAATTATTCTAATGGCTTTAATATAAGTCTAGAGAACCAAGGACTGCTGGTCAGGGAGAAAATGCCACCAGGTCCCCCGGGGAGCATGAACCTGCTGATGGAGAAGCATCTCTCTCCTCCAGCTGCCTGGTAGCCGGAAGCTTTGCTCAGAACGTCCCTACCTTCCATGGCAGGTGCCTGTCCTTCTTGTTGCCATAGCAGGGCCCTTGTTAGGTCATCCTGCCCTGCAGCCTCGCACTGTGCCCCCTCTGTCTGCTATCAGGCAGGGTGAGCAGCTGTCTGTATGGATGTGCTTATCTTGGGCAGCTTGCTCGCCCCCTGTGCACACCCAGGAGCCCTCTCGGGCTGATAAACACTGGCATAGGGCAGTCGTTTGCAAGCATAGGAAATCTGCCTTTAAGCACTTGGAAGGGCTTGGGTAGCCTGCTGGGAAGGAAGGACCCCAAAGTACCTCAAAGGTGGGTAGGGCAGATGCTGTTCTGTGGGAGGAAGTGCATGTGGGAACCCGATTCCCTTTGGTAGGTGCGGAGAAATGTTCATCGGTCCAGTCCACAGAAATGCTTGTTTGGCTCCCCAACGATTGGTGAGTTGTCTGTGTATTCTCCGGGGTAACTATGGGTCACGCAGAGTCTAAACATTATGCTTATCTCTGCTATATTAAATTCCTGTTAAAATGGGGGAGTTCGGGTTCCCATGGAAAATATGGTCACCCTATTCAGGGCAGTGGAAGAACACTGTCCTTGGTTTCCTGAAAAGGGAACGTTAGATGTGGAACTATGGGATCATGTTGGTGCAAAATTCCGAGAACTGGTCCCAACAGGAAATTATGTTCCTGTCACTGTTTGGGGTGATTGGGCCTTGGTACGTGCCATCCTAATGACATACCAATCCCGTGACACCCTGCAGTTACCACAGTTTTCTGAATCTGGCCACCCTCTACCTCTTCCTCAGCTTTCCTCTCCCACTCGGCCTTCATTATCTGCTCAGCCCCTCCCTTTGCCTACTCCTCCCCCACCTGACGATACTGAGGATTCAATATCTAACTCCAGTGACTTTGGCTTAACATCACCCCCTGATGATCTTATTTCTTTTCACGAAGAGCCGACACTTGTAGCTCCTGCGGCCCCAACTCAGACAGCCCAGGACCATATCTATGCTAACTCTTCCCTCTCCAAACCTTTACAGTCTTTGCCTCCGGAGCCATCCAAACTACAATTTACCTGTAATTCTGCAGGCCCTCCCCCATCCACCACAGCCCCTCACCCTCCTATCATTTTGGTCCCTCAACCGGTCACTTTGCCATCCACTCAACCTGCTTCTCTGTACCCTTCTTCATGCAGGGACACCCCTGCCACTCTGGTTGTGCAGGACTGGGCCAGTAATCACCAGTATGCTTCTGCCTCTTCTGCTCCCCCAATGCCCCTTTCTCACACTCTTATACCAGTCCGACCCCGTCAATCTCAGTTTCTCTTATCTATACATACTTTTCCTGTCACTTCTATGCCGACTCTATCTCATGTGCCTGCTCTTGAAACTTTCATGCAATGCTTATTACGCCAAAACAAACAAGTAGATTAGAGGCGTGGGCTTATTCGGTCATGCTGGAACCTCCTAATGCTCAAGGGGTACAAGTGTGTCGATATACGCCGCTCAATCTTACCTTTTTAAAAGAATTCAAGGATGCTTGTACTCAGTATGTTCCTACTTCTCCATATGTTAAAACGGTATTACAGACTCTTTGTACCGAGGTCATTTTGCTTCCTATAGACTGCGACCTTTTGGCAAAAGCTGTTCTAACTCCATCTCAGCATTTACAATTCCATACCTGGTGGTCAGAGGAGGCCCGCCTGCAGGCTCAGCTAAATCGGGCTGATGGCATTCCAATTACTCAGGCTCAGCTCACAGGCTCCGATAATTACTCTGATACTACTGCTCATTTAGGCTTTGATGCTCTCACCACGGAACAAGTAACAAAGGTGTGTATGAGAGCTTGGGATAAATTACGCACCCCAGGCCAAGCTTCTGTTTCTTTTACTATTGTTAAACAGGGTCACAATGAATTATATCTTGATTTTTTAGCTAAATTACAAGATGCTGTTGAAAAATCTGTCTCTGATGAGCACACTCAAGGTATTCTTCTTCATATGTTAGCTTTTCAAAATGCGAACCATGAGTGTAAAATGGCCGTGCATTCCATCCTACGTCAAAATTTACCTGATCATGAGGTGTTGCCTGCATATATTAAAGCTTGTGAAGGCGTTGGATCGGAGACCCACAGAGCTATTCTGTGGGCACCGGCCATGAAGCACGGCAACCAAACTGGCTCGACTGATTCTTTTCTTGGAGCCTGCTATAATTGTGGCCAACTTGGTCATACCCAAAAAAACTACACTGTTAAAAACTTAAAAGCGGCCAAGCCGGCTCAACAAACACGGCCAAATGCTCCTGCTACTGTTTGCCTGCGTTGTCGTAAGGGTAAACATTGGGCAAGTACTTGCCACTCAGTCTGATATAGATGAAAATCCCTTGCCACAGAACCAGGGAAACAGGAAGCAAGGCCAGTCCCAGGCCCCAATATCAAATGGGACACCTCGGACTCAGACCAATGTTGTGTTTTTGCGTCAAGCAGTCCCAACGCAGCCCCCAGCACAAACAAATTTACCTACAGCCAATCCAGATGGGTCCCAGCCTCTTCTTCTGTCTCA